AGGAGCCTAGTGACTGATGATAAGTGTGGGGTGGGAGTATCAGCTCCACACACAGTCTCCACTGACACAGCAGTGGGGGTGGCCACAGTGCCACTCGGTGGTAGTGGAAACCCCAACTCTCCATTAGGACTTCTCTGACACCTTCTGGTGAAGACATGAAGAGGAGGACCTTGTTACTTCTGAACTAGGGTAGTAGTCTAGTTTCCACTGATATCATGGGTTGGGGGAGACTTCATTACCACACAGCAGGGATGAAAGTTACAGCTCCTATTTGGCCTCTCTGGCACTGCCCTGGCCAGAGTTTGCAGTCTCTGTGAAACACACGTATCACCTCCTAACATCACCAAGGCTGGTTACCAGTTATGGCTTGGCAAGGGTGGGGGTCCGGACTCCCTACTTCACCTTTCCAGGGATGTGGGAGTGGGGCCACAGGTTTTCTGTGGTGGTTGGCAGGAGTAGGGTGGTTATTGGCTAAAAGTTTTCTGTTTCGCTAGATGCCCCTTTCCTGGTCGTTGGCTAAAGATCAGGCATTTGCTGGGGTTGTTTTTGTCACTATCTGGCAGTGCTTCCTTATTGCCAACATCTTCAGCTCCAGTCCTGTGATATATGAGGTGGGACTCACCACTGGGTCATTCTTGGGCTCCAGGGCCCCTAGTCCATCTGTCTTCTTCTTCCACTTTTCAGAGTCTTCTTATGTTTGTTTTGTATATAATGTCCAGGATCTTATTTGCACTTAGTAGACGTAATAGGGAAAAGTACATCTAACCCATTTTTCTGGAAGCAGAAGTCTGTCTTTTTTTTCTATATTATATATAAAGCTGTGACAGAATCTGTCTATATAAAGCTTTCCCCACATGTGGGATGGATTCCCAGAAGTACAGTTAGTTGGCCAAAGGGTATGAACATTTCTGTGACACTTACCATCTACAATTCCTTAAATTACTTAAAAGGTTATACCTGGTCTCACTACCTCCAGCACTTTCTGTCCTGTTGAGAGTCATGTTAATTTCTAAGCAGCTCTGAACAGCATGTGTGCTGACCAGTGAACTAACAGGCAGTGCCTGCCAATCTCTAGGTGGATTTTTCCACTCAAGCTCTTCCACTTCCTCCACTGAGAAGCCAGAGGGTGCCAGAGACTATGGGCTTCGGCAAGAACCAGGTGAGACCCCACAAGGAAGAAGACAAGAGCAGGAGTGCGTGAGCTGTGTGCCAATGCCAGCTCTCTTGACAACTGCTATATTCTTAGGGAAACTGCCTGTTCCAATCAAGAGTCTAAATGACAAACAACATGATTAACACATTTGCTGTATGGTGTCGAGAGTAAATGGAAACTTAAGGCTGAGAGGTGGGGAAAGAATGAGCATTCTATGATCCTAGAGCTGGCTGGGCCCAGGTGTTTCTGCAACAGCCGGCCATGACTGATCACAAGCTCTGGGCCAGGGGAGGTGATGTGTTTTTCATGGGGAACATAAACCTTGGTCAGTTGGTGTCATGGAGTCGGGGAGAGGAGCAGTTGCTGCAGCTGGTAGATCCTTTCCGATAGCACTAGTGAAGGGTGGTAACATGTGGAAGATCCTGAATAGGAGCTAATCAGAAGATGACTTCTACTTGCCTCTGAGCCATTTGACCATAGTGCTACCTTAGCTGTCCTTCTCTGGCCCAGAACTTTTGATTACTTGGGCCAATTTGGAATGTGGCTTTGTCTCCAGGGTCTTCTCTCCCTGCTCCATTATGTTGGAATTTCCAGAGACTATGGGCTTCAGCAAGAACCAGGTGAGACCCCACAAGGAAGAGGACAAGAGCAGAATGATGAGCATCCCTGGTTTTGGACTTGCAGACTGGAGCCCTTCCCCGACTATGTGACGTGCTACAAGTGCTGTGGGAAGAGCAAGACCAGTGCCTGCAGGAACTCTCCAGAGAGCAGACAGGAGACCTGGGCACGGAGCAGCCAGTGCCAGGTATGAGGCTTGCCACAGCCCATGTCCTCTCTTGACTGCGGCTCGCCTCATGGGTGTCCCTCAGCTCATTTCTAGCCCCTTCCAAGCCTGACCCCAGCGATGACCTCTCAGAGGGCACGGGTTCCAGAAGTCTGTTGCAGGAAGCAGTTTCCCTGTGTGGCTGCCCTTGGATCAACTTTGGGAGAATTGGTGAGTTGTTATGTGAAATGATGTCTTAAAAGACAGTACAGTCACAGCTCACACACAAATATAAAATGAATACCTGCCGAACAGCTTGTTTAATTTGTGAGGGACTCAGTAAGATCTTATCACTGGTTCATAGCATTCAAAGTAACTGATATGGTTTGGCTATGTCCCCACTCAAATCTCATCTTGAATTGTAGCTCTCAGAATTCCCATGTGTCATGGGAGGGACCTGGTGGAAGGTAATAGAATTGTGGGGGCAGGTTTCTCCCATGCTGTTCTCGTGATAGTGAATAAGTCTCATGAGATCTGGTGGTTTCATAAACGGGAGTTTCCCTGCATGTGTCCTCCTGCCCACCGCCATGTAAGAAGTCCCTTTGCTCTTTCTTCGTCTTCCACCATGATTGTGAGACCTCTCAGCTATGTGAAACTGTGAGTCCGTTAAACCTCTTTCCTTCATAATTACCCAGTCTCAGGTATGTCTTTATCAGCAGCATGAAAACAGACTAATACAGTACCATACCTATAAGGCAGAATGATAACATGAATTTACAAATAGATGCAAAGCTGACTGAATACACAGGGAGGGAAGTGAAATTAATTGTATTTCAACTGGACAATAATTATTGTGCCTATGGACGAGAATCATTTGCATTGCTACCAATCATCTAGAACTTACAGAGTTGCAGTGTAGCTCGAAGACAATAAAAGACCTGACACCCCATTGAATCAGATAATCCAGAAGGCTGTGCTTAGACAATGCCTAGTTTTGCATTGAAAACACCTAGTAATTTTTTTTATTCATCTTAAAATCTTTCAGTTTTCAGAAGTGGGCCACGCATCTGGCTCTGAGCTTCCTAGCAGCCAAATCAAAGAGGAAACCAGCTTCAAATGTAGTGTCTATGTATACTAGTCGTTCACAATAAGTTCAGCTTCTCACTGCATTGAGACCTGGTTCTCCTTCCAGAGGGGCCTCATCAAGGGAACTCAAGTGATGTAGAAAGCAACATCCTCAATAATATTCTTGCAGCAAATACAGTGGTGACACTTGTGGAGCTGTGTCCATAGGCCAGGGCAGTGGCTCTGAGTGTGGTCCCAGGACAAACAGCATCAGCATCACTTGGGAACTTGTTAGAAATGCAGATACTCAGGCCCCACCCCAGACTTACTGAGCAATCTGTGTTTTAATAATCCCTCTGGGTGACTCTGATGCAAGCTGAAGTTTGAGAATCATGGGACAAGAGTTCTCAACCCTGCAGTCAAACGTTAGAATTACCTGTAAGGCTTTCAAAGGACATGATGCCTGGGCCCACCCAAACCAATTCATGCAGGATCCCTGTGTGCCACGCCGGCTAGGTCTATTTCTAAAGCTCCCCAGGTAGTCGTACCATGAAGCTAGAAGGGAGACCCATTGCTGCTTAGTTGTTTAATGCAAACTGATTGGCCAACAGATGTGCCATCTGCTCCAGAGAAATCCAGACCTTTACTTGCAAAGCTTATAGGAGAGGGCGCCTTCCTTCTTTCCTTCTTCCCTTCCTCCCTCCCTTTCTTACTTCCTTCTATCTTCAACACTGAGCACTACCGTGTACATGGCAGAGTCCAAGGGTGCATTAGACAGGATAGGTTCCTGATCCTGAGGAGTCAGCACCTAATGAGAGCTTTGAAAGTAGTCTAGTGGGAATTCCAGGCAGGCAAGGGTGTCGGTGATGTGGACAGGATGGTAGGGCAGCCCTCGGTCCATCCCCCATCCTTGTCTGATGCTGCTTTTCTTGGCAGGTTGTGAGGGGATGTGGGACAACATAAGCTGCTGGCCCTCTTCTGTGCCGGGCCGGATGGTGGAGGTGGAATGCCCGAGATTCCTCCGGATGCTCACCAGCAGAAATGGTAACCACTCGGCCCATGGGGCCTGGCGGACATGGCTCACCTACAGGACTCTTGGCACCCACAGGTTCCTTGTTCCGAAACTGCACACAGGATGGCTGGTCAGAAACCTTCCCCAGGCCTAATCTGGCCTGTGGCGTTAATGTGAACGACTCTTCCAACGAGAAGCGGGTAAGCCTGTCAACCTCCACCCCACGAACCCGCCGGCGGGGCTGACACGTGCCTCTCTCTGCAGCACTCCTACCTGCTGAAGCTGAAAGTCATGTACACCGTGGGCTACAGCTCCTCCCTGGTCATGCTCCTGGTCGCCCTTGGCATCCTCTGTGCTTTCCGGTGAGAACACACTGCCAGCTCTCCATACCCCAGGCCTCTATGTCCCTACATTCTCTCCCTGCAGGAGGCTCCACTGCACTCGCAACTACATCCACATGCACCTGTTCGTGTCCTTCATCCTTCGTGCCCTGTCCAACTTCATCAAGGACGCCGTGCTCTTCTCCTCAGATGATGTCACCTACTGCGATGCCCACAGGGTAATATGTCTGGGTGCCCCAGGATGTCGCCACGGCCTGGGTTCAGCTGCCTCTCTCTCTCCAGGCGGGCTGCAAGCTGGTCATGGTGCTGTTCCAGTACTGCATCATGGCCAACTACTCCTGGCTGCTGGTGGAAGGCCTCTACCTTCACACACTCCTCGCCATCTCCTTCTTCTCTGAAAGAAAGTACCTCCAGGGATTTGTGGCATTCGGATGGGGTATGTTTCTCCCTGGGTCTGATATCTGCATGCTTCTGCCCCTCCCTTTGTTTTTAATCCTCAGGTTCTCCAGCCATTTTTGTTGCTTTGTGGGCTATTGCCAGACACTTTCTGGAAGATGTTGGGTAAGCTAACGGAAGGAGGATAACAAGAATGTCTCCCACAGCTCCTGCTCATAACCATGCCCAGCTGTCCCTCCCTTAGGTGCTGGGACATCAATGCCAACGCATCCATCTGGTGGATCATTCGTGGTCCTGTGATCCTCTCCATCCTGGTGAGTGGCCCTCCTCTCCCTAGCTGGGGATCCTTCAGCCCCACCTCTGCCTTGTGTTTTGCAGATTAATTTCATCCTTTTCATAAACATTCTAAGAATCCTGATGAGAAAACTTAGAACCCAAGAAACAAGAGGAAATGAAGTCAGCCATTATAAGTAAGTGAAGGGCAAAGACTGAGGCATGGTCAGAGTGGAGGCTACAGGCTTTCTGTGTCCCCAGGCGCCTGGCCAGGTCCACTCTCCTGCTGATCCCCCTCTTTGGCATCCACTACATCGTCTTCGCCTTCTCCCCAGAGGACGCTATGGAGATCCAGCTGTTTTTTGAACTAGCCCTTGGCTCATTCCAGGTAAGTTTCCAGGACTGGGGCTGCCAGCTGAATGCTAACCCTGCTACCTCTCTTCTTCTGGCAGGGACTGGTGGTGGCCGTCCTCTACTGCTTCCTCAATGGGGAGGTGAGTAGTCTTGGGTCACCCAGGTACCCAGGAGAGCTCCTAGCCATTGGTTTCCGGGTCAGAAGGAGCTACCTGGGAGGGGTGGTAGGAAGGGGGATGGAAAGGGTCAGAGGGAGTCCTGGGTCTGGTGGCAGGTGGCTTGGCCAGTTCTTTTAGGAGTCTGAATTTGCTTAATGGGAGCAAGGCTTGTTCAAACCATGGCTGGACCCTGTTCCTAGTTTCTCATTCCACAGAAATAAATTCTGTAGGTCTGGACTGGGGTCTGAGAAAGTGTTTTTTAACAAGCATTCCTGGTGCCGATGTTGATCTGTTCAGCAAA